CTTCAGAAAAGAACTCTTAATCCTAGCCAATCTGAGCACCCTAACTTGCCTTACTTTTTATGTTCCTTTATTGGACTAATATGATACTCTAAGCTGCATCCTTTGTATACTCGCAACAAAAGAAATTTTAATGAAGTAGGCGGAGACTGTACCTAGGGATTCCTTCGTATTTCCCTGCAGAACCCAGGTGAGAACCTACATTTCTGGGGCAGTCACTACAATGCAGGCTGTGAGGGTTATACGGTATTTAGGCAAGGGCAAATAGGTGTTTAATTAAGGACTAATGGGAATGATATTGAAGCTCTGAGGCTCTGCAGGGGCCTGGATGGGCTGTTTGCTTTTCCTCATCCTCACCGAGATAGCAAGTGGTTGAGAACAAGGTTGCATCCTTTTTCTGCCCAGCCTTCCCCGCAAACCAGTGAGGAAACGACCAGCACTGCCGTCTGATGAGAGGAGCCTGTTGCTGTAACTGTTTTCCAGATTACTGGGGGGACGACCCCATCCTGGAGAAGGAAGAGAGAGGCGGGAGCATTTAAGGCCAAAGAGGCACTCAAGCCTTTCCCCCATGGATTTACACCCAACACGTATGCAGAAAAGCAAATTACAAACACCGACGCTCACAACCACACATACACGTGCACGCCCAGCCCCACAGAAGCAAACGCGCATGCCTGTGGGCCCGCGCGCACCTACTTAGTTTTCTCTGTTCTAGACGCCCTCATTCCACCCCCGCTCGGCCCAGCCCGGCGTCCTCTACCCAGGCACGGCTGAGGTTTACCAAGCCCGGCCCGGCCTGGAGAAAGTGTTTCTATAAGGGGGAAGGGAGGTCCTTCCCACCAAAGCGGAAGCGGCGCGCGCCGGCCGGGCAGACTTAGCTCGCGTCCTGGGAACATCTGGAGGGGGCTGGGAGGGGCGCGCATCCAGGCTGAACGTGGATTGGCTGCTAGGGAGGAGGGAGGCGGGGTCAGGGCCAGGGGCGGGGCTCCCCGGCCCCTTTAAAGCCTTGACATCAGGAGGCGGCTCCGGCACCCCCCTTTCTCTGCCCCCCGCCCCCAAGCCGCGGCCATGGACCTGGCGGATCCGGCCTGCCCTGGCCCAGCTCAACACCTGATTTCGGTGAGTTCTGGGTCTACTTGGGATTGAAAGGGCGTGGCTGACGTCTTTTTTTTTTTCTCCACAGGCAAGGTGACCGTTCTGGATGCTAGAGTGAGTGTGCCCACCTGCGTAAGGGGGCAGAGACAGGTGAGGGGCTTTGGGGCCTGTGCATGCTGGGGCCTTCTCACTTCCTCCTCATTCCCTGGAGTAGCCTGCCGGGGCTTCTCTTCCTTGTTCCCAGGGCCAGATGTCAGAGGCCATGGACCAGCCAGCTGGGGGTCCTGGAAACCCAAGGCCAGGAGAGGGTGATGATGGCAGCATGGAGCCAGGCACCTGCCAGGAGCTTCTGCACCGACTGCGGGAGCTGGAGGTGCGGCATGGGGCGTGGTAGGGGCAGCAGTGCTTTTTGCCCTCTTCCTCCCTCACTCCTGCAGGCAGAGAACTCGGCACTTGCCCAGGCCAACGAAAACCAGCGGGAGACTTATGAGCGCTGTCTGGACGAGGTCTGTGGGTCTGTAGTGGGACTGGGGGGATGGATGGCTCTGCCTCGGGGCTTTCTGTCCCCAGGTTGCCAACCATGTGGTACAGGCGTTGCTGAACCAGAAGGTGAGTAACCCAGACACCCTGGGGAGAAGCCCCTTCTTCCTGCACTTCCCGGGGTGGGCGGCAGGACCTGCGAGAGGAGTGCATCAAGCTGAAGAAGAGAGTGTTTGACCTGGAACGGCAGAACCAGATGCTGAGTGCCCTGTTTCAGCAGAAACTCCAGCTCACGACAGGCTCGCTCCCTCAGGTAGGCATCTGCGCTCCTTTCACTCCCATCGCCTACTGTGCTAACTCTGCCTCTCCCTCTGCAGATCCCACTCACTCCACTCCAGCCACCATCAGAGCCACCAGCCTCCCCCTCCCTGAGCTCCACTGAGGGACCGGCTGCCCCGCTGCCTCTGGGGCACTGTGCTGGGCAGAGAGAGGTAGGAGGGCTAGGTATTGTGGTCAGTACTCCTCTCCTCCTCATGCCATCATCTCTCCCCTAAGGTATGTTGGGAGCAGCAGCTGAGGCCAGGAGGCCCAGGCCCCCCAGCCGCCCCACCCCCAGCGCTGGATGCCCTATCCCCGTTCCTTCGGAAGAAGGCCCAGATTCTGGAGGTGCTGAGAGCCCTGGAAGAGACTGACCCCTTGCTTCTCTGCTCACCTGCCACCCCCTGGCGGCCTCCAGGCCAGGGGCCTGGCTCCCCAGAGCCCATCAACGGCGAGCTGTGTGGCCCGCCTCAGCCTGAACCCTCACCCTGGGCGCCCTGCCTGCTGCTAGGCCCTGGCAACCTGGGAGGCCTGCTGCACTGGGAGCGCCTCTTGGGGGGTCTGGGAGGGGAAGAGGACACTGGGCGGCCCTGGGGTCCTAGCAGGGGACCTCCTCAGGCCCAGGGCACCAGCTCTGGCCCAAACTGTGCCCCAGGCAGCAGCTCCTCCTCCTCTTCTGATGAGGCAGGTGACCCCAATGAGGCACCCAGCCCCGACACCCTGCTCGGTGCCCTGGCCCGCAGACAGTTGAACCTGGGCCAGCTCCTTGAGGACACAGAGTCTTACCTACAGGCCTTCCTGGCCGGGGCTGCAGGCCCACTCAATGGGGACCACCCAGGTCCTGGGCAGTCATCCTCCCCAGACCAGGCGCCCCCACAGCTGTCTAAGTCCAAAGGCCTCCCCAAGTCAGCTTGGGGTGGGGGTACCCCAGAGGCCCACAGGCCAGGCTTCGGTGCTACCTCAGAGGGCCAGGGGCCCCTCCCCTTCCTTAGCATGTTCATGGGTGCTGGGGATGCCCCACTGGGCTCTCGGCCTGGCCACCCCCATTCCTCATCTCAGGTGAAAAGCAAGCTCCAAATTGGCCCCCCTTCTCCTGGGGAAGCTCAGGGACCCCTTCTGCCCTCTCCAGCTAGGGGTCTCAAGTTTCTAAAGCTGCCTCCAACCTCGGAGAAGAGCCCCAGCCCAGGAGGCCCGCAGCTCAGTCCCCAGCTCCCCCGGAACTCGCGAATCCCCTGTCGGAACAGTGGCTCAGACGGCAGCCCCTCCCCACTGTTGGCCCGAAGGGGTCTGGGTGGAGGAGAGCTGTCCCCAGAGGGGGCGCAAGGCCTGCCCACCAGCCCTTCACCCTGCTACACAACCCCAGACTCCACACAGCTCAGACCCCCGCAGTCAGCCTTGTCCACCACGCTGTCCCCAGGCCCAGTGGTGTCTCCCTGCTATGAGAACATTCTGGACCTTTCTCGGAGCACCTTTAGGGGGCCTTCCCCAGAGCCACCTCCATCCCCACTGCAGGTGCCCACCTACCCACAGCTAACTCTGGAGGTACCACAGGCCCCTGAGGTCCTCAGAAGCCCTGGAGTACCCCCCAGTCCTTGCCTCCCAGAATCGTACCCCTATGGGAGCCCCCAAGAGAAGAGTTTGGACAAGGCAGGCTCGGAGTCTCCCCATCCCGGCCGCAGGACCCCAGGCAACTCATCCAAGAAGCCCAGCCAGGGGTCAGGACGGCGACCTGGGGATCCTGGCAGCACACCTCTGCGGGACAGACTGGCGGCCCTGGGGAAGCTGAAGACAGGCCCCGAGGGGGCCCTGGGCTCAGAGAAGAATGGGGTGCCAGCCAGGCCTGGCACCGAAAAGACCCGGGGACCTGGGAAGTCAGGGGAGAGTGCTGGAGACATGGTGCCCTCCATCCACAGGCCACTGGAGCAGCTAGAAGCCAAGGGGGGGATACGGGGGGCAGTGGCCTTGGGCACAAACAGCCTGAAGCAGCAGGAACCTGGACTTATGGGGGATCCCGGGGCCCGAGTCTACTCCTCTCACTCCATGGGGGCCCGGGTGGACCTGGAGCCTGTCTCACCAAGGAGCTGCCTCACCAAAGTGGAGCTGGCCAAGAGCCGGCTGGCAGGGGCCCTGTGCCCCCAGGTACCCCGTACCCCTGCCAAAGTGCCAACCTCAGCCCCAAGCCTGGGCAAGCCCAATAAGAGCCCTCACAGCAGCCCCACCAAGCTCCCTTCCAAGTCACCAACCAAGGTGGTGCCTCGACCTGGGGCTCCGCTAGTCACCAAGGAGTCCCCCAAGCCTGACAAAGGGAAGGGCCCTCCCTGGGCAGACTGTGGTAGTACCACGGCCCAGTCCACACCCCTAGTACCTGGCCCCACTGACCCAAGTCAGGGCCCTGAGGGGCTGGCCCCACACTCAGCCATCGAGGAGAAGGTGATGAAGGGCATTGAGGAGAACGTGCTGCGGCTCCAGGGCCAGGAGCGAGCCCCTGGCGCCGAGGTCAAGCACCGCAACACCAGCAGCATCGCCAGCTGGTTCGGCCTTAAGAAGAGCAAGCTGCCAGCGCTGAACCGCCGCACAGAGGCCACCAAGAACAAGGAGGGGGCTGGCGGGGGCTCCCCGCTCCGGAGGGAAGTCAAGATGGAAGCCCGGAAGCTGGAGGCCGAGAGCCTCAACATCTCCAAGCTGATGGCCAAGGCGGAAGACCTGCGTCGGGCACTGGAAGAGGAGAAGGCCTACCTAAGCAGCCGGGCCCGGCCACGGCCTGGTGGCCCAGCCCCAGGGCCCAACACGGGGCTGGGGCAGGTGCAGGGCCAGCTGGCTGGCATGTACCAAGGTGCAGACACCTTCATGCAGCAGCTGCTAAACAGGTGAGGTCCTGGGATCAGTCAACAGGGGCTTGACCCTCACCTATATCTGCACTGTTGCCCATAGGGTGGATGGCAAGGAGCTGCCATCCAAGAGCTGGCGGGAGCCCAAGCCTGAGTACGGGGATTTCCAGCCGGTGTCTTCTGACCCCAAGAGCCCCTGGCCAGCCTGTGGGCCCCGGAATGGCCTGGTGGGCCCTCTTCAGGGCTGCGGAAAACCTCCTGGAAAGGTAAGTTCTTGGGGTAGGGACTGGGTGGACGGGTGGACTATGAGGTCTCCTGTATCCCACACAGCCGAGCAGCGAGCCAGGGAGGCGGGAAGAGATGCCCTCGGAGGACAGCCTGGCCGAGCCAGTGCCCACCTCACACTTCACAGGTCAGCAGGGTCAGGGGCTGAGGATGGGCCTGACTCTTAACGGGCCCTCCCCTCCCCTCCCCAGCCTGTGGCTCCTTGACTCGAACCTTGGACAGTGGCATTGGGACCTTCCCACCCCCAGACCATGGTAGCAGTGGGACCCCCAGCAAGAATCTTCCTAAGACCAAGCCACCGCGGCTGGATCCCCCACCTGGGGTACCCCCAGCTCGGCCCCCACCCCTTACCAAAGTCCCCCGCCGCGCCCACACACTGGAGCGGGAGGTGCCAGGCATAGAGGAGCTGCTGGTGAGTGGGCGGCACCCCAGCATGCCAGCCTTCCCTGCACTGCTACCCGCTGCTCCGGGCCACCGGGGCCATGAGACCTGTCCTGATGGTGAGTGTCCAGGTGGGAGGGTGGGATGCCCCGCTCCATCCACCTTCCCTTTGTTCCTGGACAGATCCCTGTGAAGACCCAGGCCCCACCCCTCCTGTCCAGCTGGCCAAGAACTGGACCTTCCCCAATACTAGGGCAGCCGGCAGCTCCTCGGACCCTCTCATGTGCCCACCCCGACAACTGGAGGGGCTGCCCAGGACCCCCATGGTGAGAATTGCAGCAGAGGAAAGGGAAAGGACTCGGGAGCAGGAGGGAGTGATGTGGGGAGACCAGTTTCTCCAGTAAGGTACGGCCTGTGTGTCGCACAGTCTCAGTGCTGCACCCTCTGGGAGGAGGACCCCTGGGATGCCCTGTGAGCGGCCCTCCCCACTGCCCTCCTTGCACTTCTCTCGTGGGGAAAGGTTTCTGTCCCTCCCCAGAACCTTGTAGGACTGTTCTCAGTTGTACCTCCAGCCTGTTTCCTCTGAAGTATACCCCACCTTGGGCCCCCTCTGGAGCAGCCCCCCATCAGGTGCACAGACGCCCCTCAGAGCTCAGTGCCTCTGAGGCTGGGCCGAAAGGTGGAGAGGAGCTTCCTCCCGAGCTGCCCCTCCTTTCCCAGGCCCTGCCCGTGGACCGGAAGCGAAGCCAGGAGCCCAGCCGCCCGTCCCCTACGCCCCAGGGCCCACCTTTCGGGGGTAGCCGCACCCCCAGCACTTCGGACATGGCCGAGGAAGGCAGAGTGGCCAGCGGGGGCCCCCCAGGGCTGGAGACCTCGGAGTCTCTCAGTGACTCACTCTACGACTCGCTGTCCTCTTGTGGGAGTCAGGGCTGAGGGGCTGCGCCACGCCACGGCCCCGCTGGAGCTGGGGACCACAGACTGGACCGGCTCTCTTCATGCCCAGCCCCCGGAGACGGGGACCCCTCCCTGAAGGGACCAAGGAGGCAGGTGGATAAGAAGGTGAAAAGGGGGTCCCTGGCACACCCCACCACCCACTGCTTCGGCGGATGAGATGACCGTGCTCAGCTCAGGGAGAGACCCCGCCCTTGGTCCCTTCTCTCACCCAGAGTAAGGCTCTTCCTGGAAGGGACTGGGGGTTAAAGGCCACTGTGTCGCAGCCCTCCAGTCCCTACTTCAGGCTGAGCCATCTTGTGGTGCTGGGCTTCCTGCCCACCAGCCGTGCCATCTCTGCCCAACCCGGCTGCTCCTCTGCCCCGAAGCCCTCGCGAGGCCCTCCTGGAGGCCCCCGTGCTGGTGGAGTTTGGGGGCCAGGGGGACAAGTTGCCTTCTCTCTCTGCCCTGGTCCTCCCTGCTGTCTGGATGGTGCTGCCCTCCTCTGCCCCATGCCTTTGGGGTCTGTTCGTCCGTCTTTTTTGTTGTTGTTTTTATATATTGAAGCGCCTGGCCCAGCCCCCAGCCCCCAGCCCCGCACTGCGGTTAATTTATGTGTTGTTTAAAATGCGGCTGCTCTGCTTCCTGCCTCTGCTTCTGCCGTATCCCTAATAAAATGTGGAGGCCCCCTCCCTGCCCCTGAGTCGGCTTGTTGTGTGGGA